GCAGCTCACGCCTGTAATCCCAGCATTTTGGGAGGCCGAGGTGGGCAGATCACCTGAGGTCAGGAGTTCAAGACCAACCTGACCAACATGGTGAAATCCCATCTCTACCAAAAATACCAAAATTAGCCGGGAGTGGTGGCGTGCGCTTGTAATCGCACCTACTCGGGAGGCTGAGGCAGGAGAATCGCTTGAACCGAGTAGACGCAGGTTGCAGTGAGCCAAGTTCGTGCCACTGCACTCCAGCCTGGGCGACAGAGTGAGACTCCGTCTCTCTCTCTATATATATATTTTAAGGGTAGGGATTTTTGTGTTTTGTGCAGCGTGCTTTCTCAACCCGTAAAGTGCCTGATGGCTGGATACGGTGGGTCACGCCGGTAATCCTAACGCTTTGGAAGGCCGAGGCGGGAGGATCGCTTAGAGACCAGGAGTTCGAGTCCAGCCTGGGTAACACAGCAAGACCCCATCTCTATAAAATGCATATATATATCCAGGAGTAGCGGTGCGCATCTGTAATCCCAGCTACTCGGGAGGATGAGGCGGGAGAATCGCTTGAACCCAGGAGGCGGAGGTTGCAGTGAGCTGAGATCGCGCTACTGCACTCCAGCCTGGGCCATAGAGTAAGACCCTGTCTCAAAAATTTAAAAAAAAGAAAAAAAAAATTTAAAGAAAAGAAATACCTGACACAGAAAAAGCGTTCAATAAATATTTCTTGCATGAATAAAAGTACTTTCGCTGGGACATTTTTCTCCACACCTACCCTCCAGCCAGCCCCGGGATCTATAACACTCTCTCCGAGTGAAGACACAGAGGTGATGAGATCGGGTAACCCACGGGCGCCCGAGCCCCAGCCGCGCAAGCTCACGATTGGGCCAGAAGTGAGGATGAACAAGCATTTAGCCCAATAGAAAGTCGTAGTTCTCTTGCTGGGCGTGGCTTGAATGACTTCAGTGGCCTCCTCCTGGGAGGGAGCTGAAGCCGCTCGCAAGACTCCCGTAGTCCCCACCTCTCTCAGCTTCCGGCTGGTAGTAGTTCCGCTTCCTGTCCGACTGTGGTGTCTTTGCTGAGGGTCACATTGAGCTGCAGGTTGAATCCGGGGTGCCTTTAGGTGAGTGTGGAGGGTTCTGTAACCTGGGACCCCCCCTGCTGACACCCACTCCTTTCGCCTCCAGGATTCAGCACCATGGCGGAAGACATGGAGACCAAAATCAAGAACTACAAGACCGCCCCTTTTGACAGCCGCTTCCCCAACCAGAACCAGACTAGAAACTGCTGGCAGAACTACCTGGGTAAGCAGGACCTTTCCCTGGCCACATACCTCATCTGGGCTGACTTGAACCCCTTTCTTCACAGACTTCCACCGCTGTCAGAAGGCAATGACCGCTAAAGGAGGCGATATCTCTGTGTGCGAATGGTACCAGCGTGTGTACCAGTCCCTCTGCCCCACATCCTGGGTATGTGCCTCCTGCCAGGGCCCTTGGGATGCACTGCGGAGGGAATAACACTGTCTTTCCACAGGTCACAGACTGGGATGAGCAACGGGCTGAAGGCACGTTTCCCGGGAAGATCTGAACTGGCTGCATCTCCCTTTCCTCTGTCCTCCATCCTTCTCCCAGGATGGTGAAGGGGGACCTGGTACCCAGTGATCCCCACCCCAGGATCCTAAATCATGACTTACCTGCTAATAAAAACTCATTGGAAAAGTGAGACTATGCGTGTGAACGGGCCAGGCAGTGGCA